GTAAAAGATGCCACTAGAATTTTTTTTTTTTTTATTTCGCTCTTGTTACCCAGGCTGGAGTGCAATGGTGTGATCTCGGCTCACCGCAACCTCTGCCTCAGGGTTTCTCAATGTTGGTCAGGCTGTTCTCAAACTCCCAACCTCAGGTGATCCATGTGCCTTGGCCTCCCAAAGTGCTAGGATTACAGGCGTGAGCCACCATGCCTGGCCACCACTAGAATTTTGATAGGGAGTTTGTTGAATCTATAGGTTACTTTGTATAATATGACACTTTAACAATATTTATCCTTTCAATGCATAGACATAAAATATTTTAAAATTTATTTGTGTCTTCTCTAGTTTCTTTCTATGATATCTTATATCTTCCAGTATAAAAATGTTTTACCTCTTTTGTTAAATTTGTTCTCAGAAATTTATTATTTTGATGCTATTATAAATAAGATTGTTTTCTTTATCAGATAGTTTGTTTTATGTATATGGAACCCTAATTTATACTTGTATGTTAATTTTATACTTTGCTAATTTACTGGGTGTATTTATTAGTTTAGACAGGTTTTAATGTACTATTCATGGTTTTCTATATATAAGATTATATGATCTACAACCAGCAACTTTTACTTATTTGTCTTCAATTTCAATGGCTTTAAAACAATTTTTTTACTAATTCTTCTGCCACATACTTCCAGTGCTATATTAAAATAGAAACATTGACAATGGTATTGGGAATGGGTGCTTGGTGTCACAAAAATCCTTTGAGAGACAAAGGATCTCTCAGCAAGGCTAGTTTACTTTCTGCAGAAAGAGTACACTCGCCAGCAGTTTTGCCAAGAGAATACACTAAACAAAGGAGGCAGGGTCATTTATAACCTGATGGGTCCACCCTACTGCTGTGTCCGGTTTCCATTGGCTACAACAGGACCTCACATTCTGTATTTGTCCCAGTTGGCTAGCAACTTAGAACTTTCTAAAAGAGGCAAAGGCAGAGGAGAACAAAGGAAGGAGGGAGCAACTTGTGGATGCTGAGAAAGGTAAAAACACCTCCAGATAAGGAATAGGAACAGGCTATGACCTAATGCTTGCTTGGACCAGTATAAGCATGCCAGGGCAAATATTTAGGCTAAAATGTGGGAGCTAAGAACACAAAGTACATTGATTTCTTTATCACGGCTAGCAGATATCTAAGAATGTCAGCACAGGTGTTTGAATACATTTTGCTTCTAAGAGAAGTTACTATTTATTCCTAATTACACGAGGAGGAAAGTCCCTTTGAAAAGGAACCTCTATTTCACATTTTACGATGAGCACAATATAGTTTTGCATTGGTGTATATGAATTTGAATGAGCAAACAGCTCTTCAAGTTTTTGGGGTTTTTTTGTTTGTTTTGTTTTTTGGGTTTTTGTTTTTTGTTTTTGAGACGGAGTCTCACTCTGTCATCAGGCTGGAGTGCAGTGGCACGATCTCGGCTCACTGCAACCTCCGCCTCCTGCGTTCAAGTATTCCCCTGCCTCAGCCTCCCAAGTAGCTGTGACTAAAGCCGTGCACCACAACGTCTGGCCAATTTTTTGTATTTTAGTAGAGACGAAGTTTCACCATATTGGCCAGGCGAGTCTCAAACTCCTGACCTCGTGATCCACCCACCTCAGCCTCCCAAAGTGCTTGGATTATAGACATGAGCCTCAGCGCCCAGCCCTCTTCAAGTTTTTATAAACCAGTTTCAGAAGGTAAAGATCTTCTGTTGGGCCCCCAGGGTGACGTGGAGTAATTTGTCATTTTTGTTTCTTTCAGTTATGTGTTCTCATTTTGCCCAAGACCTTTGGCCGGAGCAGAATATAAAAGATTCTTTCCAAAAAGTGACACTGAAAAGATATGGAAAATGTAGACATGAAAATTTACCATTAAGAAAAGGCTGTGAAAGTATGGATGAGTGTAAGATGCACAAAGGAGGTTGTAATGGACTTAACCAATGTCTCACAGCTACCCAGAGCAAAATATTTCAATGTGATAAATATGTAAAAGTCGCTCATAAATTTTCAAATTCAAACAGACATGAGATAAGACATACTAAAAAGAAACCTTTCAAATGTACAAAATGTGGCAAATCATTTGGCATGATTTCATGCCTAACTGAACATAGCAGAATTCATACTAGAGTAAATTTCTACAAATGTGAAGAATGTGGAAAAGCCTTTAACTGGTCCTCAACCCTTACTAAACATAAGAGAATTCATACGGGAGAGAAACCTTACAAATGTGAAGAATGTGGTAAAGCCTTTAACCAGTCCTCAAACCTTATTAAACATAAGAAAATTCATACTGGAGAGAAACCCTACAAATGTGAAGAATGTGGCAAAACTTTTAACCGATTCTCAACTCTTACTACCCATAAGATAATTCATACTGGAGAGAAACCCTACAAATGTAAAGAATGTGGTAAAGCTTTTAACCGATCTTCAACCCTTACTACCCATAGAAAAATTCATACTGGAGAGAAACCTTACAAATGTGAAGAATGTGGCAAAGCCTTTAAGCAGTCCTCAAACCTTACTACACATAAGATAATTCATACTGGAGAGAAACCCTACAAATGTAAAAAATGTGGAAAAGCCTTTAACCAGTCTGCACACCTTACCACACATGAGGTAATTCATACTGGAGAGAAACCCTACAAATGTGAAAAATGTGGAAAAGCCTTTAATCATTTCTCACACCTTACTACACATAAGATAATTCATACTGGAGAGAAACCTTACAAATGTAAAGAATGTGGTAAAGCTTTTAAACACTCTTCAACCCTTACTAAACATAAGATAATTCATACTGGAGAGAAGCCTTACAAATGTAAAGAATGTGAAAAAGCTTTTAACCAATCCTCAAAACTTACTGAACATAAGAAAATTCATACTGGAGAGAAACCCTATGAATGTGAAAAATGTGGCAAAGCTTTTAACCAGTCCTCAAATCTTACTAGACATAAGAAAAGTCATACAGAAGAGAAACCTTACAAATGTGAAGAATGTGGCAAAGGTTTTAAATGGCCCTCAACCCTTACTATCCATAAGATAATTCATACTGGAGAGAAACCATACAAATGTGAAGAATGTGGCAAAGCTTTTAACCAATCCTCAAAACTTACCAAACATAAGAAAATTCATACTGGAGAGAAACCCTACACATGTGAAGAATGTGGCAAAGCCTTTAACCAGTCCTCAAACCTTACTAAACATAAGAGAATTCATACTGGAGAAAAACCTTACAAATGTGAAGAATGTGACAAAGCTTTTAAATGGTCCTCAGTCCTTACTAAACATAAGATAATTCATACCGGAGAAAAATTACAAATATGAAAATTATGGCAAAGCTTTAATCAATTTACAAGTCTTACTAAACATAAGAAAATTTATACTGGAGAGAAACTACTAACCTGAAAGATGTGACAATAATTTTGACAACACCTCAGACTTATAAAAGTAATCATACTGGTGAGAAATTCTAAAAATGTGAAGACTATGGCAAAGTCTTTAAATGGTTGTCACACTTTAGGTAAGATAATTCATATTGGAACAAACTACAAGTGCAAACAATGTGGCAAAACTTAATTTATGCTCACACCTTACTGCACAGAAAAGAATTTTTAGTTGAGAAAAAGTATACAAATATAAAGAATGTGGAAAAGCCGTTAATATCTGCTCACATCTTACTCAGCATCAGAAAGTACTTAATAAAAGCATTATAAATGGAATTACTGTCAAAAGCATTCAGAAAATATAAGCC